TGGCAGTAAAATTGCTATAAAAAGTACTTCTCTTGGCATACAACCTAATGGTCAGTTTTGGAAGTTCAGTGTTAAGTAACCCAGCCAAATACTTACGTATACAAAATAAACACAAGACTGAAAAATAGTAAATGTTTAACCTTTGCTCACTACAGCAGGCTTTTTACTAGCCACCAAGCCATAGTTCTTTTGTTTTTCATAGTTGAATGTTAAAATGTCTTTTTAATGAAGCCCTTACTGATTGGGGAGAAAGGACATAAGTATTGTGCTTTAGTTTTATGTGCTGGTTTATAAAATTGTGTATGTTGACTCAATATCCCCATAAGCATAGGGAAAGGAAAACGGGTCATGTTTTGTTCAGAATCTTATTTGAGAAAAAAAAAGATCAAAGAAAAGATTTGGATAAAAATCTGCAAATTCAGGATAAATGTATGAAAACATTTTAAAATGTGATTATGAAATAGACCAGTATAGCTTTTCAACATTTTGTTGTAAGAATCCCAAGAATGTAAGTTTATGATCTTAGTATACCACCTAGAATCGAGACAAATACATGAAGTTATGAATCATGCCATTTTCAGTTTTAAAATCTGTTACATAGTTTCTTCATTGATTCTTTTTTGCCACAGTGTGTTATGGTCCTCATTATTTGGATGAATAATTTGAATAATAAGTCAGCTTGTGACTTAGCCAAATAAATCTTCTGATTCCTAGTAAAGTGTTTTTCATTATACGAAATGCCAGCTATGTAAGAGGAGATTAAAAGTACTAAGAACTGTAAGTACTCCATTGATTATCATATGCTAACCATGGGCCAGGCACGGTGGCACACACCTATAATCCCAGCACTTTGGGAGGCTGAGGCGGGTGGATCACTTGAGGTCAGGAGTTCAAGACCAGCCTGGCCAAGATGGTGAAACCCCTGTCTCTACCAAAAATACAAAAAATTTGCCAGATGTGGTGGTGCATACTGGTAATCCCAGCTACTCAGGAGGCTGAGTCAGGAGAATCGCTTGAACTCGGGAGGCAGAGGTTGCAGTGAGCTGAGATCGTGCCACTGCGCTCCAGCCTGGGTGACAAAGATAAACTCCATCTGAACAAAAAAGAAAAAGAAAAGCTAAGCATGGACTTAATTTCTCTGAGATTTAAAGCTGCAAAGAGTTGCTCTTCATGAAGTAGATGGGATCTCAGCTGGGCAGTGAAATGTGAGTGGGGTTTGGTCAGCTGGTGGAGGTTGCAGGAAAATTATTTACATAGGTGAAGAGTAAGCGCAATCAGGTATCTAGGAAAGAATGAGGGGTTCAGAGTATACGAAACCAATTTGAGCTATAACACAAGGAGGGTAGGATTCATGTAGAAGAGTTGTAGGAAATATTGCTGATGTAATATTTTGTACTCAAACAGTTCTGTGGATTGGTGACAGATTTTTTTTTTCAGGTAAGTAAACTATTACCCCTGGATATTCATCTTTCTGTGTAGCTGGTTGAGAAACAGGGGAGTAACAGTAAAGAAACTGTTTTAGAATAAATCTGGTGACAGCAGAAGAGAATATGAGACACATTGTGCTCACAGAGCCTAGAAGAGTGTGACAGTAGTTGAGGGCACCGCTGTTGTCTTAGAGTGAAGTGAGGAGAACCTACATTGGTGTGGTAGTCATGGGAGTGGAAGGAGGAATGAAATGTGAAAGCCCATTGGAGGCAGAATCAAAATGCCTTGGTCTTAATAGTCAACTATTAAGGAGAAATTATTGGCTGACTTAGGAAGAAGTGAAAAATGTGAAATACCAATAAAACACCAGGCTTGTGATTTTAGTCAGGGTAAAGCTTAAGCATTGTGTGATTCTAGATAGATTACTGAGGAGTTTTGTTCCATTTATTTTATGTCCATATCTTTGAGCTATGATTCTATCCTTTATTTCTTGACATACCCAAACATTTTTTAAACTATTGTGATACAGCTTTTATATGATAAGTCTCACTCTTTGAAGTGTACAGTTTGGTGGTTTTTAGTATATTCAGAGTTATGCAGCCATTACCACTACCTAATTTCAGAACCTTTTCTTCTCCCCAGAAAGAAACCCCATGCCCATTAGCAGTCACTCTGTATACTCGTCTCCCCCACCGTTGATCCTGGCGACCTCTGATCTAATTTCTGTCTCTGTAGATTTGCCTATCCTGGACATTTCATATAAATAGAATCATACAAAATGTGGCATTTTGTAATTGACTTTTCTTTGAAGTGATTATAAAGCAAATGCCTGAAGAGGCCAAGCTTAGGATAGTGTTTGCTGTACAGCTTTGACAACTGAATTTTTTTTAAGTTGAAAATATTACTGTGTCTGTATATGTGGCATATTATCCTTAGATGACCGTTACTTCAATTATTAGAATTTTTTTCCCTAGTATTCTTGAACTGTCTCAATATTCAGTAGGAACCCTTTGGAGACAAAGAGCAGTAAGAATTTGGAACACATATTGACGAAATGAATGTCATTTAATACAGTAGTAGAGTCGACCACTTTTAGGTGTCAGTGCTGCTGGAAGTGTATATTAAGGAAAAGTTTACTTATCTTACTTATGTAGTGAAGGTACTAGAACTACTTCTGTCTTCTGTTTAGATTTCAACAAACATTTGCATAGGTATTATGCAGTTGTACAAATGTACTGTCTTTTGACCTGAAAATGCAAAAACTTTCTTCCTACTTTCTGAGACTCTGCAACCTTAAAGGAAGAGTGGGGTACTTTAAAGGAAAGGTGGTGTTGGTTGGATAATGGGTGACAATGTCTGCCATATACTTCCTTTTCCCAAAACAAGTTCCTGTCTACCATCAGCATCTCCAAAATTTGAAGATCAAGTGTGGTGTTAACTCATTAACTAAATGACTAGACTTTGAGCAGTTGTGGAACCAAAATCTGAGTGAGTGCCTGGATGTTCTAATTCTGTTAAATCAATGAGTGCACATTATATACAATACTCTCTTAGCCCAGTGGCAGATTTAAGGAGTGAGAGAGAGATTTCAAATGTTTCAGAAATCAAATACACAAAGAATAAAAATTTGTAATCCCATGATTCTTTACCTGAGTTTAATTTTTCGGAGAGTTTTTCTTTTAGATTTTCTTTTCCTTCCATTAAACTTTCACTTTGAAAGCTCCCAGGGTTTGGGCAAAGCAAGTGGGAAAGACACTTGCTTGGATTCTCCAGGGCAAGGGAGTTAAAGAGGGCTTCTTTCCCTCATTTTATTATTGAATAATGTCATGAAAACAATTATTAAGGTGAATGGTCTACAGTAGAAGTTTTTAGATGCCTTCTCTGCAAAATAATTTGGTTTAGTCAATGCAAGGATGCCTTTGGTTAGCTGGAATGGAAGATGCGCAGGCTAGAGTGGTCTTGGCAAGTCTTCTGGGGGGAAATACAGCATTTGGAAGGGTAGGAAGCAGAAGGAATCTCAAGCAAGGGAAAGGTGTGGGCAGAGCCCCGGAGGACAGAACCGTTTGTGGTGGACTTGGTGTCCACATAGATCTAATCAGTGGTCTTAGCTTTTGTGCTTTCAAAATTACCACAGTTTTTGTTCTAAAACTATCATTCCCTTGATTTTACTTTAGGCATGCTATCTGTGTATTTTGAAATTTAAAATAACATTAAAGGAGAAATGAAATTATTTTGTTTGAGAAAGAATTAAAAGGTTAAAACATCTTGATCTAAATAATTTTCTAATGGGAGATTTGGTACATCCCCAGAAGTTGTCTTTGGTTCAGAGAACAGTCTTCAGACCTAGAAAGGACTTGAGGAGTCCCAGAGAGGAGCCACATGGTGTGAACCATTCGATTCTCACAACAGAATGGATAAGAACAATTTCAACCATGAAACCGTGCAGATGTTCATATTTTGAATAGGGTAAGATCGGTGCCATTGTCAGAGGAAAAACTAGACATTTTAGTGTTTTTTTTTTTTTTCGTAGCTCCTACTTTCAAGAATGAAAAAGGTATCCCAGCAGTTTGGGAGGCTGAGGCAGGCGGATCACGAGGTCAAGAGATCGAGACCATCCTGGCTAACACGGTGAAACCCCGTCTCTACTAAAAAATACAAAATGTGTTCTAGAGATGTTTTGTTCTTCCTGTAGGGCTGAAGCAGTGCCTACTCGATAGAATCAGTCATCATGCAAATAAAAGCCACCTGAGTCAAAGGCAAAGCCAGAGTGCAGCTTGGAGCAAAGAAGGTAATTTTATTAAGAATTTTACATAAACCATACTCATGAGTGTTACTGCTCTTCTTTCCCACAGTTAAAAGCATATTGGCAGAGGAAGAGCCCTGGCATTCCAGCAGGAGCTAACAGGAAAAAGAAAATCAATGGCAGTAGCCCTGACACATTCACTTCTGGTGGTTACCACTCACCTGGGGATGTGAGTCTCGGCGGGCCAGGCTCCTGGGGACAGGGAGCCCAAGGGGCAGTAGAGGGTAATTGTTAAGATTGTAGATGGACTGTTGGGTACTGGTTAAGAATTCTGGATTTGAATCCTGCCTCTCCGTCTGCTAAGAATTGATTAGGGATTGATTAGCATATGATTTAGGGCAAGTTGCTTGAGGTCTTTGGGCCTCTCTTTTCACATCTGTATAATAGAGGTGGTATTTTTTGACTTCCATTTGTGAAGTTTAAATGAGATTCGTTATTGTTGCTTTTATGTGAATCCTTAGTACATGGCCTGCTGCAAACACCCAGGACACCGAGGAAATGGTCGTTGCTGTTTGATTTTCCTCATCCCCAGTCTCAAGGGGAAGCCAGGCCAATGAGAAGAGCCACTTGCCATCAGGCTGTCCCTTTAGGAGTCACTGAAAGGGCCCCAGGGTGGGATGGTGGGGAGATAAGAACCACGAGAGAAGTTGGCACAAAGGAGTTATGGGAAAAAGGTTCCAAGATAGGCAGAAAAGAAGCTTTTGCCAGTTGATGGGGGAAGAAAGGAAGTCAGAGGGCTTAGACAGTGAGGGGGGACAGAACATCTCCATGTGCACTCTCATCTCTTGGAGTCAGCAACAGGTATCTACGGGGAGGGCCGTGCATCCTCTACTACCCTGCAGGATCTGGAGGTAAGAGGCCCTGGGCCGAGGTGCAGTGACCCTGCAGGCCAGCCCTCCAACCTCCTCCCACAGCAGGGGCTTGTTGCCCCTCTGCCAGCTGAGGCAGCCCACACACCCCCACCAGCCCTAATGATTATTCTCTCTACCCCTCCCCACAATCTTTCTCCAACTCCTTCTCTCTGCATGCACCTCAGAGCCAGTACCAAGAACTAGCAGTAGCCCTGGATTCAAGCTCCGCAATAATCAGTCAACTCACTGAAAACATCAATTCACTGGTAAGAGTCCAGTGGGGTCCCCTGATTACAGCCCAGTACCCTTTTCCCCCTTTGCTTTGGGCAGGTTCGCACATCTAAGGAGGAGAAGAAGCATGAGATACATCTGGTACAGAAGCTTGGGAGGAGCTTGTTCAAACTCAAAAACCAGACGGGTAAGATGGGGCTGGCATGACCTGGCAGCTGGCAGAGGCCCTTATTCTCTGCTTGCTTTCTCAGCTGAACCCCTGGCCCCACAGCCCCCAGCAGGGCCATCTAAGATGGAGCAGCTACAAGATGAGACCAACCACCTAAGGAAGGAGCTAGAGAGTGTGGGAAGACAGCTCCAGGCTGAGGTGGAAAACAATCAGATGTTGAGTCTCCTGAACAGGAGACAGGAGGAGAGGCTACGTGAACAGGAGGAGAGGCTACGTGAACAGGAGGAGAGGCTGTGTGAACAGGAGGAGAGGCTGTGTGAACAGGAGGAGAGGCTACGTGAACAGGAGGAGAGGCTGTGTGAACAGGAGAAGCTGCCAGGGCAGGAGAGGCTGCTGGAAGAGGTGGAGAAGCTGTTAGAACAGGAGAGGCGGCAGGAGGAGCAGGAGAGGCTGCTGGAGAGGGAGAGGCTGCTGGACGAGGTGGAGGAGCTCCTGGAGCAGGAGAGGCTTCGGCAACAGGATGAGAGGCTGTGGCAGCAGGAGACTCTGCGGGAGCTGGAGAGGCTGCGGGAGCTGGAGAGGATGCTGGAGCTGGGGTGGGAAGCCCTGTACGAGCAGCGGGCCGAGCCACGCAGCGGCTTCGAGGAGCTGGTGCGTTGCCCCACCTGGGGAGGCTGCCCTCTTGGGTGGCCACTGATTGCTTCTTTCTGTCCAGAACAACGAGAACAAGAGCACACTGCAGTTGGAGCAGCAAGTAAAGGAGCTGGAGAAGTCGGGTGAGCTGAAAGAGACTGTAACCTCCGACCCACACATGTCCTCATGCCCAGGGTCTTCCGGCAGGTGGAGCTGAAGAGCCAAGAGGCTCCGAGTCTGCAGCAGCAGCCAGACCAGTAGCTGGAGCCCCAGTCCCACAAGGAGCTTGGATGTGCGGACAAGCAGGGTGGTGAGTAGAGCCCTCAGGCGGGGTGGGCAGGCAGCAGATCCAGCAGCTGCTTCCTCTAATGCAGGACTCCCCAGGAGCACCCAGGCTTGAGTGGAGAAGCTGTTGGTACAGGAGAGGCGGCAGGAGGAGCAGGAGAGGCTGCATGCCATTCTTTTCGGGCTGCCGAGAACAGGGAGCTAAACATCACCATCATCTAAGAGCGGGTCAAGAAATTGAAAAAAAAAAACAAAACATTTAAGGGGTTAATATCCTACACAATTCATTTACTTCATTTGAATGTTAGAGCCACTTATGTTTGTGTTTCTAATTTATAGTTTAAATTTATTTGTGTTTCTAATTTATAGTTTAAATTTATTTGTTTCTAATTTATAGTTTAAATTTATTTGTGTTTCTAATTTATAGTTTAAATTTATTTTTGTTTCTAATTTATAATTTAAATTTATTTGTAAAAAGTTAAATGAGAGTGGGTCTTTCTCTCATGTTCACTCTGGCATCTTTTAGCATTTCTTTAATTTGATAATTATAGGACGTTAGCATGCATATCGAGTTTGCCCTTATGTGGTGGGAGTTCAAACACACAAAGACCCACTGTATGCACACAACTGTTCTTGCTGGTTTGGGATAGGCTGCCATGCTTTTTTAATGTTAGTACAGCCTGTATATTCATTACGGAATTCAGATAAAATTTCCTTATGTTCTGCTGTTATGTTTGATCGAATCCTAATCACAGTGAGCTCTTCATTAGCTCAATATGTGGTTTGCCCTCTGGAAACAGCCTTTCCCCCTTTTTCTGTGTATTGGGGATGGGAGTAATAACATTTTGGGGAGGTTTTTAAATCTCCCAGAAGAGGAAAGTGGCCTGCTTTGGCAGGTGTGTGCAGGATAGAATATGTTTCATTTGTTCCGGTGCCAAGAATGAGCGCTGTACTACGGTAGTTCCCTTAGGATTTGTATGTGCTCTAGGCTCATGAAGATACTGCCTCATGAGCTGTGGCAGTTGTACTCTTTTTTGATGACCTGAAAAGGGATTATTTCTGAGGAATGAAAGGCTCCCATCATGACTGTGGATGTGGAAAACCTTTTCTAGCTGAGAGCATTTATATCTACAATACATTTTAAAGTCAGAGTTCATGTTCCCTGTTTTAATCACATGACTACATGTCCCAGTACACAAAAGGGCACTGGTTGGCGTTCTCCTTAATGTATTTAGTAAAGATCAGAAGAAATCCTTTAAGAGTTTAAATGCCCCTGGAACAGGCATATACAGGCTCTAGTCAAGAATGAATTCGAGTGAAGGAAAGCTGTGTGACACCTGGCATTCCTCTGTGTTCATGGAGCTTATTTGAGGCTAGAAGATGGATTTTACCATCTAGACCTCTCTGGCTAATAGCTAGTCTTCAACCATCTGACATAGGAATTTACTTCTTTTCCTTGAATGGAGAACACTTTAAAAATAATAACAAACATTATTATAAACTAATATATGTGAGAGTACTTAGTTGAAACAAAAAGGAGTTTTAGTAGACAGTATTATACTACATTTGAAAATCAAGGAGCAGTTTATGCAACGTAAAACGTTTACAAACTGCAGCACAATCTACTGTTCGTGAATGTCAAAGTGTCATGAGGAAAGTGTCTATACAATCACAGAGTTATATTTCCTCACAAAGTTCTTTACAAAGAGTGAAATATGTTTTTATACCTCTCAGTTTCAGTTAGAGGCATATTTTGTGTAATATTTATGGCTTAAAATGGACTAAAGGTCCTGTTCTTGCCTTGTCTGAACTTGCCGCTTTTGCATTCTTTGAGTTCAGTTTAAAGACAGTTACTTTAAGCCCATTTTAAACCCTCAGGCTAGAAATCGTACCACTGTTAATTAGCCACATTATTTGGTCTAACAGTTTATCATTCTGAAACTGAGCTTACCTAATACATTGATAAATTATTTCAAAGGTATTTTTATAGTTCAAATCGCTTCACTTTTACCCTGACACGTATAAATGACTAGGAATGACCTTCAGATAGCATTTAGCAACTGTAACCAATCTGACAATAATGTGTTCATCAGGTACCTGTGGATTAAATCACATACTGGCATATTTAAGCTGAATGTCAGTCTGAAAAATAAATGTACTATATTAACTCAAATACCACTCTCTGTGTAGGTATTTTGTCATATGTTTAAGAAAAAGCTAAAGAGAATGGAAATCCTATGACAATAACTATGACAATAACTATGACAAGTCTTTCTTCAAAGTGCATGCAGTCTTTTGCAGTACCTCATTCAGCCAAGTATTTGTTCTCTACCTCATTCAGTATAAGGCAGCCTTTAATTTGCTTAGAAGGCAACATTAGAAGGTTAGAGTTCAGCAGGAACATAGAATTTTAAAATGTGACTTCAACTGAATAAATTTGAATTTCTGTAGGGAGTAAAGAATCAAAACACCTATTTAAAGACTGCAAAATATGATAATTATTTTTAAAGTAATTGATTAAACCTGGTAGGTTTTCCCAAAATGAAAAACAATCAGTTCTAAAACCAAAGCTGATTTTTAGAAAATGTGAAAATGTAAATCAACCCTATCCATAATAGATTCTCTAAAACTTTATCTTACAGTCACTTTCAAATAACTATTCAAAAATGTAACTGCTATATTAACGTCTTAAAATAATTTAAAACATTTTAAAATATGAATACTGTAGTTTAAAACAAAGAATCTAGGGGAAGGAAAAGTAGACAAAGAAATGCCAATTCCAGTCCAAAGCTGTATTTGCCAAGTTTTCTTAGAATGACTTTTACCGATTTATGAATTCTTATACACAGAATGCATAATGGAAATACTGATTTTTGTCTAAAGTGGCATTATTGACTGCTGCTGTGATGCTACTATAATGTAATACATTATTAAATTGTTTCAAGGTGCTGTTTTGCCTAAAAATTTTGTGTGTCTTGAAAACTATAGTACTGGGT